CACAACAGAGTTGGATTGGTTAATTTGAAGGAAGCATGAGTTTAAGTGTGAGAACTTGGGTTACATGATTGTGTTCACCAGACTTAAAGCAAAAATAAGGCAGCAAATGGGACCACATCTATGTTGAAACAGAAACTGGGTGGAGACTGTCTCAAAATATGTAGGACATTTGTGACAAGCTGGGGACGGACCAAGAAGGTGGTGCTGAGGCAGCACTAATATGAATTAGCGTTACAACAATGTCCCAGCCCAAGAAGAGAGTGAATTTACCTTTCCTTCACATTTTTGTTCTGTTCAGTCCATCAATGGATTGGATTCTGCCCACCCACACTGGGGAAGGTGATTTTCTTCATTCACTCTACCAGTTCAAATGCTGATTTTTTCCAGAAACACTCTCAAAGACATACCTAGAAATACTTTTTTACAAGCTATTTACTGTTCACAAGCATCCCTTAGCTCAGTCAAATTGACACATAAAGTTCATCATCATACTATGTAATCCTCTAAGAAAACAGATAATTGCACTGAGCTTCCAGGCTTAGTCTATGGAAAAATTCTAGTTTGATGCTTAATAGAACTCGGACAAGTTGCCTCATTCCTTGTTTTTTAATCCAAAACTTGTTTCACCACAAGAAAGTTTTGTTAACATGTTTAATAATCCATGATAATGGCATTAGCCTGGATTTTGACTTAATATCAGCAAGCTAAAAAAAAAAAACCTGTTCTTAAAATATGTTGCAACCACCACCCAATCACAAAAATTTACTTCATGACTTATTCAGTGCTGTCATTTAGGTTCATTTAGGTTTCATTTAGGTTTAAGTCTCAATAATAAAGTTGTTTTGGGCTGATGATGGTATCACAGGGTGAAGAAACACTGTAAGAGTATTACATTGCATGATAATAATGCATGCACGCCCTCATGAATTATGAGATCTGTTCCAGTCTGTGTGCTTGCAAAACAAGTTACTACTGACACTGTAACATTTGAATTGAAAATTAGCTTCATGTTGTTAAGATGATCATATCACCTGAGAGAGTTCCCAAGTCTACAATTGCTCTACTAGTTACTATTCAGTGTTTGTGAAAAATTTTAATCTCAGTACTGTGAAGAAGCTGGAAAAAGGGATATTATGGGGCTAAAAGCTCTCTGTTTGGGGCTGCTTTGTGTTCTTTTTGTCTCTCATTTTTACACACCCATGCCAGACAACATTGAAGAAAGCTGGAAAATAATGGCCTTGGATGCCATCGCTAAAACTTGTACATTTACGGTAAGGTTAACATTTATTTTTTCTGTTGGAAAAATATTTAATTTTGTTTGTTTTGTTCTTACAGGCTATGTGTTTTGAAAATATGCGTATTATGAGATATGAAGAGTTTATATCCATGATATTCAGGCTGGATTATACCCAACCACTTTCAGATGAATACATCACAGTGACTGATACAACATTTGTTGACATTCCAGTACGATTGTACTTGCCAAAAAGAAAGTCAGAAACCCGAAGGCGAGCTGTGATATATTTTCATGGTGGTGGTTTTTGTTTTGGAAGTTCCAGTAAGTTCATTGTATAAGGAAAAAGTGTAGCTGAAATACTTTGATGTTTATTTCTTCATTTCAGAACAGAGGGCTTTTGACTTCCTGAATAGATGGACGGCAAACACGCTTGATGCTGTTGTTGTAGGCGTGGAGTAAGAATGATTTTTTTCTGGCTACTATGATTACCATAAATGCTTTATTATTCTTTCTTTAAAGCTATAGGCTGGCTCCTCAACACCACTTTCCTGCTCAGTTTGAAGATGGCCTTGCTGCAGTCAAATTTTTTCTTTTGGAAAAAATTCTTACAAAATATGGAGTGGATCCCACCCGAATCTGCATTGCGGGAGACAGTTCTGGGGGCAATTTAGCAACAGCGGTCACTCAACAGGTACATTATATTTGTTTTTATGATAGGAGGCATTGCATTACAGAATATTACCATATATTTTCAGGTGCAGAATGATGCTGAAATAAAACATAAAATCAAGATGCAAGTCTTACTTTACCCTGGCTTACAGATAACAGATTCTTATTTGCCATCTCACCGAGAAAATGAGCATGGTATAGTTTTGACCAGGGATGTAGCCATAAAACTCGTGAGCTTATATTTCACCAAGGATGAAGCACTTCCCTGGGCAATGAGAAGAAACCAACACATGCCTCTGGAGTCAAGACATCTGTTTAAGTTTGTTAACTGGAGTATTCTTCTTCCTGAGAAGTATAGAAAAGACTATGTATATACTGAACCAATTCTTGGAGGACTTAGTTATTCATTGCCAGGACTTACAGACAGCAGAGCATTACCCTTGTTGGCCAATGATTCTCAGTTACAGAATTTGCCACTAACCTATATTCTTACTTGTCAACATGATCTCTTAAGAGATGATGGACTTATGTATGTTACAAGACTTCGAAATGTTGGAGTCCAAGTTGTTCATGAACATATTGAGGATGGAATTCATGGAGCTTTATCATTCATGACTTCACCATTTTATTTACGTCTAGGTCTTAGGATAAGAGATATGTATGTAAGTTGGCTGGATAAGAATTTATAAATATGTGATGTGTATGTATAGCCCTTACATAGTGGATTGTAATTTGTGATATTTTGTGGTTTTGGAGCAAAGAACAATGTCATTTGAGTTATCTAAATCTACATTTGCAACATTTGTAGCAGTTAATGTGTGTCCTTGAAGAGTTATTAAATTTTCTGACTTGCAGACCCTGAATATGTAAAATGTATGTAATCCTGCCTATTTTCTCCTTACTTATAATTTATTATAATTATGTTGGTTCTAATAAGAACCAATGCTTATTAAAGTTGAGAAATAAGAGTGGTTATTGGCAAATTAAGCAAGATACTTTCCAGATAGGCACAGAAATTGTTGTAGTGAGTGGGAAGAGGAAAAAACATGGAACAAACTTGCTGCTAAAAATATATGGAAACCACTGGACTAAATAAACCCTAAGGACCCTATATTAGTTTCCTGTGACTATTGTAGCAAATTACTACAAATTCAGTCGCTTTAAACAACAGATATTTATTCTTTTACAGTTCTGGGGTCCTAAAGCATGAAATTAGTATTAACTAGGCCCAAACCAAGTCACAGGCAAGAGACATGACTCCCTTGGAGACTCTCTAGAAGGTGCTCTTTGCCTCTTTTAACCTCTGGTGGCTGCCAGTATTCTTTGACTATTCTTAGATCAGTTTAATCTTGAAGGCCAGCATCTTCCAATCTCTTTCTGCTTCATCTTCACATTGCCTTCTTCTCTGCCTGTGTCTAATCTCCCTATGGGCTTCTCTTAGAAAAACACATGTGTTTACATTTAGGAGGGTCCACCTGAATAGTCTAGGATAATCTCTGCATCTCACGATCCTCAATTTAATTGTATTTGCAGATTTCCCCACCCTTTTCTATATAAAGTAACCTTCAGAGATTAGGATGTAGTTATCTTTTGGGAGGCCATTTTTAAAAATATTTTTTAAAGGAGGCAGCAGATCAATATTATAATTCAAGAATCTGATCTAAATATGCATTCAATAATGAAGAACATTTGAGTATGGACTAGAAAAGCTTCTCCAAAAAACTTTCAAATATATCATCTCAAATTACCTAAAGAATAAATCACTTCTGTAGCCCTTTTGTTGAGTGGAATCATAAACAAAAAACTGAAAATTTATTGCTATGAAAACAGATCCATGGTACAATGTTATAAATTTTGAGTATTAAGCATAGTCAGTTGAATCCAACTAAGAAGTTAAAAATGTAGTAAGAAATGTGTATATGTATGAGTATGTGCATGTGTGTGGGAAAAATCTACCATCCAATTGACCCAAAAACAACTTACTCAGTTGGGACCAGACATTTTTCTCAATTCTCCATGATTCAGAAGGCAATTAAGAATTACAATTTCAACAGTCCACAAACAAAATAAGATTTTTTTAATGTAGAGAGAAATTAATTATGTTCAAAGAGCCCTTTTTCTTTCACTCAATTTCAGTACCCCAAAGCTAAAAACGCAAACATGACTATGACAAATGAAAATAAGTATCATGGGAATCTGTTTTTTTCCTCTGAGAAATAAAATCTAAATGGAGATTTGATACTATATGCTATACTACATACACTAAGAATATTGTATTTTTCATAATTCTGATTTAATCTCCTGTAAACTTGATATATTTTAAAATTTGTAATTTGTTTTTCATGATACTGAATCTGGTTCCAGTTCTTTTTCATCATTTAATATACTGGCTACCCGTTCTAATTAGGAAAACAAGTCCTAGAAATCTCTTCATTTTGACAGCAAGTGCTGATTTGTAAGAAAATCATTAAAAATGCAGCTCTCTAGGAAGCACATTTTGTTGATTGTCCTATTGTCTGAACATTTTCACAGTGATTCCTGACTAAAAATCCTTTTAATTTTGTAAGCACTACACTAGTGTGTCATGTCACTA